TAAAAATACAAAAATTAGCCGGGCGTGGTGGCGGACGCCTGTAATCCCAGCTACTCAGGAGGCTGAGGCAGGAGAATCGCTTGAATCCGGGAGGCGGAGGTTGCAGTGAACCGAGACTCCAGCCTGGGCAATAAGAGTGAAACTCCGTCTTAAAAAAATAAATAAGTTGAACTGAAAGCGTGGCCTAATAAGTGGCAAGGAGGAACACTTCCCCCAAATTTCTTCTTCTTAGTGCTTTGCCAGATCAGATCTGGGAGATTTCCCCCTCCCGCCGGCTTGCTGGATGACAGCGATCCGGCCTGGACTCTGCCCTGGGGAAGGCAGGAAGAAGGTAGTGAAAATGATTAAGTCCTCTTATTGCAGGCGCCAAAATGGGGCAGAAACCCTGCAGGAAGGCCAGGCCTCTGAGCCCAGTTCCACCCCCGTTCCCCTCCTCGGATCTGCTCCGGTCCTCCCCATCCGGACCCCATCCCTTCGGACGACCTGGCCAGCTCCTTTCCTTTCCCCATCCCCACCCGGGGAGACCCCGCGCCCAGCAGCTCACCGCGCTCGGGCACTGCTCCCTCTGCCACGCCTGTCAAGGCTCGGCAAACATCCGGCTCCGCGGTGGAACGGGAACCGCCCCCTCCCGCTCTCTTCTATCCCCAACCATTTCCGCCACACCTCCAACCCACTTCCGGCCCCAAACATGGCCTTTCCAGGAGCCCCGCCCACTTCCTGCACATGCCCGCCTAAGTTCCTGCCTCGGGGAGGTAACAGCATAACTGTCCGACTCGTCGCTCCCAAAGAGATGGCTGGAACAATTAGTTCCGCTTTCCCAGCTAGTCGAATCACTGGTGCACCTCCGGAATCCGAGGTTCGCATTGCTCTCGGACAGAGTTCTGCCTCCCCAGTACTCCCAAACTCCCAGTCCTGTGCACCAATGAGGTCCAGCTCTGAGGCTTCTTTCCTGAGAAAAAAATTTGGAAGTCCGTGACTGTTTCCTGGAGGAGCTGAGAAGAGGAAGCTCACTTCCGGCGTAGGGAGGCTTTCTGACCCGGAATGGAGGAGGCGGAGGAGCTGCTCTTGGAGGGGAAGAAGGCGCTGCAACTCGGTGAGTGACCTGCGATGTCCGCGACCCTCAACCTTGGCCCAGGTGGATCTGACGCTCTGTGGTCAGCTTTCTCCGGCTCCCTCACTGTCTTCCCTTCTCTCTGCAGCCCGCGAGCCGCGCCTGGGCCTGGACTTAGGATGGAACCCTTCCGGAGAAGGCTGTACGCAGGGCCTCAAAGACGTCCCACCCGAGCCGACCCGAGACATCCTCGCTTTAAAGAGCCTTCCCCGGGGCTTGGCCCTTGGCCCCTCACTCGCCAAGGAACAGCGCTTGGGGGTCTGGTGTGTCGGGGACCCCCTGCAGCCCGGCCTGCTGTGGGGGCCGCTGGAAGAGGAGTCTGCCTCCAAGGAGAAGGGCGAGGGAGTAAAGCCACGGCAGGAGGAGGTATTGAAGGATAGAGCGACTTCCCTCCGCCCATTTGAGAAGGACTTTTGTTGGTTTATTTCAGAACCTGTCATTAGGCCCATGGGGAGACGTGTGTGCCTGTGAGCAGAGTTCTGGCTGGACTAGGTAAGTCAGAGGAGAGTGTGTCGTTCCTTTGAATCTCCTAGCTGGCTGTTACTTTGCTTTGCAGCTTGGTACAACGGGGCAGGCTGGAGAGTGAGGGAAATGTGGCCCCAGTGCGGATCAGCGAGAGGCTTCATCTGCAAGTGTACCAGCTGGTGCTGCCAGGCTCTGAACTGCTGCTGTGGCCCCAGCCTTCCTCTGAGGGCCCAAGTCTCACCCAGCCTGGGCTGGACAAAGAGGCAGCTGTAGCAGTGGTGACAGAAGTGGAGTCTGCTGTACAGCAGGAAGTGGCCTCCCCTGGGGAGGATGCAGCAGAACCTTGCATAGGTATGTGTCAAATAAATGCTGGTTTCCCAGCACCTAAACCCAGTACCCCATCCTTGCCTTGCAGATCCTGGTTCCCAGTCACCCTCTGGCATCCAGGCAGAGAATATGGTGAGCCCTGGACTTAAGTTCCCAACCCAGGACCGAATTTCCAAGGATAGCCAGCCACTTGGCCCATTGCTTCAGGATGGCGACGTGGATGAGGAATGCCCGGCCCAGGCACAGATGCCACCTGAACTTCAGAGCAATTCGGCTACCCAGCAGGACCCAGATGGCAGTGGAGCCAGTTTCTCATCTTCTGCCAGGGGCACCCAGCCGCATGGCTACCTGGCCAAGAAGTTACACAGCCCCAGTGATCAGTGCCCACCCAGAGCAAAGACCCCAGAGCCTGGAGCCCAGCAGTCTGGCTTCCCTACACTCTCGCGGAGCCCTCCTGGCCCAGCAGGAAGCTCCCCAAAGCAGGGGCGACGGTACCGGTGTGGAGAGTGTGGCAAGGCATTCCTACAGCTGTGCCACCTAAAGAAGCACGCATTTGTGCACACGGGCCACAAGCCCTTTCTTTGCACTGAGTGTGGCAAGAGCTATAGCTCAGAGGAGAGCTTCAAAGCCCATATGCTGGGCCACCGTGGGGTGCGGCCCTTCCCCTGTCCACAATGCGACAAGGCCTATGGCACCCAGCGAGACCTCAAAGAGCACCAGGTGGTACATTCAGGTGCCCGGCCCTTTGCTTGTGACCAGTGTGGCAAGGCCTTTGCCCGCCGGCCCTCCCTGCGGCTGCATCGCAAGACCCACCAGGTGCCAGCTGCCCCTGCCCCTTGCCCATGCCCTGTGTGTGGGCGGCCCCTGGCCAACCAGGGCTCCCTGCGGAACCATATGAGGCTCCATACAGGAGAAAAGCCTTTCCTGTGCCCGCACTGTGGCCGGGCGTTTCGTCAGCGGGGCAACCTGCGTGGGCATTTGCGGCTCCACACCGGGGAGCGTCCTTACCGCTGCCCACACTGTGCCGATGCCTTCCCCCAGCTGCCTGAACTGCGGCGCCATCTCATCTCACACACCGGGGAGGCCCACTTGTGCCCGGTGTGTGGCAAGGCCCTCCGAGACCCACACACGCTCCGAGCTCACGAGCGCCTGCACTCCGGAGAGAGGCCCTTTCCCTGTCCCCAGTGTGGCCGTGCTTACACGCTGGCCACCAAGCTGCGGCGCCACCTCAAATCTCACTTGGAGGACAAGCCCTACCGCTGCCCCACCTGTGGCATGGGCTACACCCTCCCGCAGAGCCTCAGGCGGCATCAGCTCAGTCACCGGCCTGAGGCACCCTGCAGCCCACCCTCTGTGCCTTCTGCTGCTTCTGAGCCCACTGTGGTGCTCCTGCAGGCTGAGCCACAACTGCTGGACACACACAGAGAGGAGGAAGTCTCCCCCGCCAGGGATGTTGTTGAGGTCACCATTTCAGAAAGCCAGGAGAAGTGCTTTGTGGTGCCAGAGGAGCCAGATGCCGCCCCCAGCCTGGTGCTAATCCATAAGGACATGGGCCTCGGCGCCTGGGCAGAGGTGGTGGAGGTGGAGATGGGCACCTGACAGCTTTGCCTTTTGCTGACACAGCTCCATAAAGACTCGTGCTTTCTCACTGCTGCGTGTCTGCATCTTCTTTCTTGGGGT